CTCCTGACCCGACCCAGCCCCAGATTTCCCTGACCTGCCCCACCAGCCCACTCACAGCTCTGCAGGGAGAAGCGCTTCCGGTCAGGGGCTGGCAGAGCAGTGCCAGGTGCTGGGGGCTCTGGCTGTCCCAGGAGATAGCATATTGAGCGTAGCTGGAAGCAGGGATCTGCCAGGAGCACTGATGTGGCTTGCTCTCTCCTAGGTAGGGGAGGGTGCAAGGGCAGTCAGAAGGCTTGGGGCCTGGCTAAAAGTCTCTCTTGGGATTGCCAATGAGGAGTGCCATGGCTCGTACATGATCACCCCCCCTGCATCCTTTCCGTCTCCCTGCTTCCCAAACCCCAAGTCCTGTATTCTAGTAAGGTGCCACACAGCCTGTTTTTTTTTTTTTTTTCTTGAGACGAGTCTCGCTCTGTTGCCCAGGCTGGAGTGCGATGGCACGATCTCGGCTCACTGCAACCTCCACCTCCCGGGTTCAAGTGATTCTCCTGCTTTAGCCTCCCGAGTAGCTGGAATTGCAGACGCCCACCACCACGCCCGGCTAATTGTTGTATTTTTAGTAGAGACAGGGTTTCACCAGGTTGGCCAGGCTGGTCTCGAATTCCTGACCTCAGGTGATCCACCTGCCTTGGCTTCCCAAAGTGCTGGGATTACAGGCGTGAGCCACCGCGCCCGGCCTGGGGTACCACTTTAAGAAGGCTCAGGCGAACCACCTTAAGATAGTGAGAGTCTGCCTGCCCCATAATATTATCAGTCCTTCAAAGTCACTTCAAATAAACACTAACAGCAGCTTGGAGACATTCTTCCAGACTCCCCCTTTTACTCCCCGAGGAAAAACGAGCGGCGGAGAGCTGCCAGCCAAAGGCTGACGGGGACTTTGGGGTTGGCCTTGCTCCCCATCTGGCGGTCATGCGGGGCCATTGGGCACAAAGGGATGTAGCCGCCCCGCCTCCTCAAACGGGAACCAATAGGAGCCCGGGCCCCGCCCCTGGGGGGAGTATTTAGGAGCCGATCAGGAACTCGCTTGGAGAGGGCTAGCGAAGCCGAAGGGAGCGCGGCTAAGAGTGCCGCACCGCCTCACAACCTGGGAACCGGAGAGTAGGGGCCGTCGGCTGGCAAGAACCCGCCGTGCCTCCTCGGCAAGGGCCATCCGGTGCCACCCATGTCGCACTAGAGCAGAAGAGGGTGAGTCCTGGAACTGCAACCTGCACAGAGCTGCTCTGTACTGTCCCTGGTGGTCGCCGCCATGACCTGGTTGGTGCTGCTGGGGACACTGCTCTGCATGCTGCGCGTTGGGTTAGGCACCCCGGACTCCGAGGGTTTCCCGCCCCGTGCGCTCCACAACTGCCCCTACAAATGTATCTGCGCTGCCGACCTGCTAAGCTGCACTGGCCTAGGGCTGCAGGACGTGCCAGCCGAGTTACCTGCCGCTACTGCGGACCTCGACCTGAGCCACAACGCGCTCCAGCGCCTGCGCCCCGGCTGGTTGGCGCCCCTCTTCCAGCTGCGCGCCCTGCACCTAGACCACAACGAACTAGATGCGCTGGGTCGCGGCGTCTTCGTCAACGCCAGCGGCCTGAGGCTGCTCGATCTATCATCTAACACGTTGCGGGCGCTTGGCCGCCACGACCTCGACGGGCTGGGGGCGCTGGAGAAGCTGCTTCTGTTCAATAACCGCTTGGTGCACTTGGACGAGCATGCCTTCCACGGCCTGCGCGCGCTCAGCCATCTCTACCTGGGCTGCAACGAACTCGCCTCGTTCTCCTTCGACCACCTGCACGGTCTGAGCGCCACCCACCTGCTTACTCTGGACCTCTCCTCCAACCGGCTGGGACACATCTCCGTACCTGAGCTGGCCGCGCTGCCGGCCTTCCTCAAGAACGGCCTCTACTTGCACAACAACCCTTTGCCTTGCGACTGCCGCCTCTACCACCTGCTACAGCGCTGGCACCAGCGGGGCCTGAGCGCCGTGCGCGACTTTGCGCGCGAGTACGTATGCTTGGCCTTCAAGGTACCCGCGTCCCGCGTGCGCTTCTTCCAGCACAGCCGCGTCTTTGAGAACTGCTCGTCGGCCCCAGCTCTTGGCCTAGAGCGGCCGGAAGAGCACCTGTACGCGCTGGTGGGTCGGTCCCTGAGGCTTTACTGCAACACCAGCGTCCCGGCCATGCGCATTGCCTGGGTTTCGCCGCAGCAGGAGCTTCTCAGGGCGCCAGGATCCCGCGATGGCAGCATCGCGGTGCTGGCCGACGGCAGCTTGGCCATAGGCAACGTACAGGAGCAGCATGCGGGACTCTTCGTGTGCCTGGCCACTGGGCCCCGCCTGCACCACAACCAGACGCACGAGTACAACGTGAGCGTGCACTTTCCGCGCCCAGAGCCCGAGGCTTTCAACACAGGCTTCACCACACTGCTGGGCTGTGCCGTGGGCCTTGTGCTCGTGCTGCTCTACCTGTTCGCCCCACCCTGCCGCTGCTGCCGCCGTGCCTGCCGCTGCCGCCGCTGGCCCCAAACACCCAGCCCGCTCCAAGAGCTGAGCGCACAGTCCTCAGTACTCAGCACCACACCGCCAGACGCACCCAGCCGCAAGGCCAGCGTCCACAAGCACGTAGTCTTTCTGGAGCCAGGCCGGAGGGGCCTCAATGGCCGCGTGCAGCTGGCAGTAGCTGAGGAATTCGATCTCTACAACCCTGGAGGCCTGCAGCTGAAGGCTGGCTCTGAGTCCGCCAGCTCCATAGGCTCCGAGGGTCCCATGACAACCTAGACTGCCCAGGGCTCCCCCACCCAGGCCCCCACCCTCTTGCTGCTCGCCCTGCTCCCTGCTTCGGTCCAGAGAACTGGCAGATACTGGTGGGAAGCACTGTGCCTGGCCCCCCAGCTTCCTGTATGGGCCTCGAAACACAATGGGCCTTCTCGCTCACTGGTAGAGACAGGGGTTGTGGTCCCCAACCTGCCTTCTGCTCTGCCCCTGCACAGGACCCAAAGGCCCCAGGCCCTGCAAGGTGTGCTAGTTCCTGCTTTCCCGCGGACTTCCTAGTGCCCAAATGCCCTGTGAGGCTGAGAGACCCAGGCCCCTGTGGCTTTCAACACAGCACAGCTGTGGAAGTGGCTGTGTTCTTCTACAGCCTGTGGAAGAACCCCTGTAGCAGAGCCTCCCGTCCACCCTCAGGGGCTGAGACAGCTCTCGAGGAGTGGTGCTCAAGAGCTGACGCAGGGCCACCTCCCCTTCCCAAGGGGGTGGGAGGGAGTGGGCCCACAGGGAAAAGAAGGCGGCTCTGAAGGAAGATCTCGCCCACACCCCAGGACAGAAAGAGGAAACAAGCCCGCCCTCTGGTGAAATGGGACTCCCTCCATCCACCAACACCCAACCTCCTGAAAGCTTCACAACTTCACGCAGAGTCCGGTGGGCAGGCACCAGGCAGGAAAGGCTCCTCAAGAGGTTCCTGGTGGTCTGGCCTAAGCCCCAGCCAGAGGCCCTGCTCTCTCTGGCCTGGGGCATCCACCCGTTGTTCTGAAGGCAGAGCCCATTCTGTGGGCTCACAAGACACAGTGAAGGGGATCATGGCCTGCACCCCTGCTTTTCAGCAGTAAAAAGCCCGAAAAGCCTGGCGAGCATGGCCGAGCTGGGAGGGCCGAGCCGGAACTCCACGTCCCTCGAGAGCAGGAGCCTCTTAAGGGCTGGCACTGGTCTCAGCCTAATGGCTGAGGCGGTACCCTGGCTTCATATGCATCTCACTGCTCCCACTGCAGGGGGGCAGGGAAGGGGGGTCTGGGAGCCCTTCATGTGTGGGGGCCGAGCTGGGGGCCCCCATGGCCATCCTGGACCTCGCTGCTCCAGAGTTTAATAAAGGTAGCACATGCTTATTGCTAGAGCCTTTGCAGACAATGGCGGTCCTCCGTGTGTTCAGCTCTCCTGGC